TCTGTTGGTCATTTGGAAAATATCGGCTCACTGAATTAAGCAGATCTTCTCAGTGTCAACACTGAGAAGACATTTTGTCAACACAGCGGAAAAGGCCATAACAACTTAGTATTACTGTGACAACAGTTTTGACTTCATTGAATCCTGAAAGGATCCTGGGGCTTCAAAAGGATCTGCAGACCACACTTAGACAAGCGCCGTTCAGAATCACTTTGGGGACTCAGAGAACCTAAATGACTCTCCCGGTGCAGGAGAACATGCGCACTTCATTCCAGAGGATTCTGACGCTTACCCTGCTTGGTGCAGAACTTAGCGAGTGCCCCCTGTTTAAGAGAACAGTACACTAAAATCTCTAACAAAAGTAAAAAAGTAGTTTCCCTAAGTACTTAGCCAGATACATAAAAGTATTTTTCAAATTCCTATCTTTGAATACTGAACTTTCTTAAAGTGACACTCAAAGGCATGTGATGCATACCTCAAGCATGTGAACTGGGGGTTATGAGTTTGAGCATAAATATGAGCCTCCAAGTTGGCTTCTAAAATGGATCTACATATGTTGGGCTGCCAACTCCTTGTAAGGGTTCTGTGGCTACTGATTCCATATCTTAATGGCTCTATCGGCATTGTAAAAATACTGAATCTTATTTACTATCAATTCGAAGTAATATTTTAATTATTTAATAGTTTAATTTGCTAGCACAAATTATAACCTACTTGAGCATAAAGAACGTTTTAGAAATATTCTTAGTCTAATGCTTAGAATGTTTACATTTTTTTTTTTTCTTCAGGGAAATAAAAATGTTCAGTTCCCTTTTAGGTTTTCAGTCATGTTTGGAGAGCCAAAGAGCATAAGAAAATAGGAAAAGTGATGATAAATGACCTTTCCCAGGTGCATTTGGTATTTTATGGTAAAAAAATTACCAGCAAACCAGTTCTTTCAATCTTCCTCTCCTGTGCAGGCTGGTGCCACGGGACTTGCCCAGCTTTTCCAAGTTCCTACAGGGAAAGGTGAGTGGGGCTAGGAATGAAGCACCAAGAAACAGTAAGAGCTGGAAGGGCAGTTCCCACCTCTAACTTGCGGCTTTGTTTAAACAAGAAGGGTTTAGAGGTTTCGCTACACCGAGAAAACGACGCCGGCCCCGGGAAGCAGCCTCCCCGCCTTGGAGTCCGGTTGGGGCGTGAGGGCCGCGCGGGTCCCACGCCCCAAGGCTAAGCAGCCGAAAGCACAGCGCGCTCGGGGCCAAACCGGGCTGTATCGCAGGCGCAGATGGCGCGTCGGGCGGAAGCTGGAGGCCGCCGGCTCAACACGCTCCGTACCCGGGACTGGGGCCCGGCCTGCAGCCTCAGCGAGCAGGCGACAAGGGCGGCGCCACAGAGGCCGACGCGTCCCCCGCCCGCCTGAGCGCGCCGCAACAGCCACCTCGTCCCACCCGCCCCGGGGCGGGGCCGGGGGCGCGGCGCCGGGGCCCTCTGGCCCCCTCCGGTCTCGCCGGCCCCGCCCCCTCCCTGTCCCCGTCCCCGAGGGGCTGAGGGGGAGGGAGGGGCGACGCACTCCGGCCGCGTTGCACGCTCGCCGCTTCCCTCAGTCCCGCGTGCGCGCGCGCGCTCGCCCCAAGTCCCGCGGAGTTTAACACAATGCCGACGCCTACGCCGTGCGAGTAGCGGCAGCAGCTGTAGGAGCCGCTGCAGCTGGGAGAAGCGCCAGAGAGGCCGGGCCTGCTCCGGTCGGACCGGATCCCTCCCCTCCCCCTCCCTCCTCCCTCCCCTCCCCCAAACCCACTTCCGCAGCTCGCGGCCTTGCCGCCGAAGCAGCAGCGGCGGCAGCAGCAGGAGGCGGCGGCGAGGCGTCGGAAGGATTACGCACCTGACGGGCCCGCCTCTGAGGGCTCCAGCGCGGGACGCTCACCGGCCGCCGCCGCCCAGGGCGCACTTCGCGGTGGCGGCGGGAAGGGAGGGACCGGCCACGGGGAACCGAACGCGAATCGCCCCCCTCCCCTTCCTCCCTCCCACCCTCCCTCCGATCCGCCGCCCGCCCTCTCGGCTTCCGTCCCCTCCCCCTCCCACAAAACCCCGGATGGAGGCGCCGCCGACTCGCCGCCGCCTGGCTCCGGGGGATGGTTTTGTCAAGCGGCCAGAGCCCCGGCGCCAGGCGCAGCCGCCGCCGCCCCCGCGAGGCGCCCCTGCCCTCGCTTCCCAGAACCGGGTCCCCGAGTGGCCCGGGCCTTCCGCCTGCCTGCACCCGTAGCCCTGGTACGAGGGTCATTCGTCGTCTTTGTTGCCACCGCCTCTGCCGGAACCGTTTGCGAGCTCCGGTGGCCCCCGCCCCCCCACCGCCTTCCCGGACCCTGGGCTGGGGGTGGCACGTGGGCACCGGCCCCGGGAGGCGGAGGCGGTGCGCGCTTACCTGTCGCCGGTGCTGCTGCGGCGGGGGGTGTGGAGGAGGCGCCTCTGGGCAGCCTCGGCCGTGCTGTCCTCCCCGCCGCCGCCGCCTCTGCCTCTCGCTGCTGCTGCTGCTGCTGCCGCCGCGGTCGGTGTCTCCGGCGCGGCGGCGGCGGCGGCGGCGGGGCTTTTCCTGTCCGGTTACGTTAAGGTCACATGACCGAGAGAGCGGAGAGACTAGTGCAAAGAGGCTGCGAGCGGCTCCCGCCGGGGGGGAGAGGCGGCGAGAGAGCAGTGGCGGCAAGAGCCCCCTCCGCCCCCCCCCCAGCCGCTCCCCTCCCCCCGCCCGCCTCCGCCTCCTGCTGCTCTGCCGCCGCCGCCGCCGCCTGCAGCACTCCACTGCCGCTCCCACCCAGGCTCCGCGCTCTGCTCCAGCCAAACTTCTGCAGACCATGTGCAGCCGAGGCGAGGAAACTTCTCTCCACCTATTGGGGCTGGAGGCCTGAGTCACAAGCCCCTTGTTTACATAAAGTGTTTAGGTAGCACAAGTCCTTGAGATGCTCGGGGTAGAGATGGAGAGCCACTGCTCGTATCCTTCTGCCGGCTTCTGCTTGAGATCTCTTGGCCTTTACCCTTGTCCCTTGACTTTTCGTGTTTGTTTTAATCTTTAAGACTTGAAATGGAGTGGCCTTTAGAACCGGGGAGATACTGTAAACCAGCAGTATCTTTGTGTCACCAATGGTAACTGAAAGTCATGCTGAAGTACAGATTCCTGTAGCGTGCACAGAGGCAGAGGTGCTTCCTTTACCTTGCAGATGAGTTGAGCGGCGTAAGATGTTTCTGTTAGGGTTGAATTTCATGGTTATTTCAGCAACGATTTTCGTTTTTGAAGTTTTGGCCCCCCCAAAAATGAAAGTCTGCAACGCATGTTTGTTAAGAGAACAGTTTATTCTCCTGTTAGGTTTTGGTCTTTGAGGTATGGATTCCAGAGTTGGCTATTCTGTTAGATTTAGAGGTGTGGAAAATCTTTTAACGGGGAGATCCTGAAACACGGAAACATGGCAGGGAAGTTAGAATTTCCTGATGGTCATTTTTAACATTTTAAAGTTTACTTTTTGGTTGTTGCCATTTTTCTAGAATCCGTGTCTTTTTTGGGGAAATACAGTCCTTTGAGGACTAGAATTTAATGATTTCTTTACACATCTAGGATTTTTTGAGATTTAGAAAGGATATGGCTTTATTCCTAAGGAAGTGGAGGCAGCAGTTTCTAGGATACTCTGGTTTCAAGGCATGCTAACTTGGTTGTGATGTCTAACCCATTTTGGTTTACACAGTCTGACCACTAGCACAATGCCTGGCACATAGTTTACAAATCATTTAAGGCAAGCTTACCATCTTAAGACAATTTAATACATAGAAGTGTCCCTCCTAAAAATCTGAGTTTGATTTAGAAATCCAGTTATACCTGCAGGTACTGATGACTAATTCCTTCTTTGAAGACAAAATAAGCAGCTGTGTAGCTTCAGTGGCTCTCAAATGGATAATAGATTCAGTGTATACTCGCTTTGAACTTTCCTGTTTTTTGATCAGCTAGATAAATGACTTTAGTGGGTAAATGTCTGCCTCCAAAACCAAATTCTGACCCTGATCTAAGTATTCTACTGCACCGCTGTCACTGGAATATCAAAGTTGGCCTTCAGACTGGTGCCTGGTTCCTTGGATTGGCTTGAGTATTGAGGTCTGTCTCATCTTACTAGGGAACTAAAATGATGTTGATTGTTTTGTAGAGAATTGTAATTAGAGATCTGTAGGTTCTTAATTCTTTTGGAATTCCATTCTGAAAATTTTCAACCTTATGGTGTTGGTGGAGTGCTCATGTGAAGAGTGAAACTGACTTAAGAATAAAAGAAAAAGTGGGCAAAACTAATGCTAAACTTGAGACCATTGGGCAGAAATTTGCCTGTGTGTGTAGAGTAATTGGTCTTGAGTCAAAGTAACTATGCTTATTTTTAACATCACTGAATATTTTCTAGCGTTACACTCTATATAGGCTTGTAGAAATAAACCCAGGGGTAAGCCCAGAAATTGAATATCAGTCCTAAAGAAAGCCTATCAAGAGCATCCTATTCTCTTTAAGAGCTGCTATTCGAATTTAGGACTGGGCTGGTTTGCTGCTCATTCTCTCGAGGCATAGGCAGCCACACTTGAATTTTGCCAAGTATGCAGATAATTCCAACTTGTAGTCAGGATCATCAGGTAATAGCATTATAAGGGGAGCTGTACAGACTGTATACTTTCTACAGTTTGTTGAAATAGAAACATTTATATGGATACATACATCTGCAAAGGTTAGGGAGAAAACGGTAGCCCTGGCAGAGAAGAGCTAGTTAGTGTATTTCAGGATAGGGCCAAGGGAAGCTGTCATTTCTCTACTAAGTCTCATTGTGGAAAAGCCACAAATGTCCCTAGTACAGTAATAAGGAAAAAAAGGCTGAGCGTGGTGGCTCACACCTGTAGTCCCAGGACTTTCGGAAGGATTGCTTGAGCCCAGGAGTTGCAGATCGGCCAGGACAATGTAAGAAAACCCCATGTATTAGAAAAAAAGAATTAGCCAGGCGTGATGGTGTGGGTCTATAGTCTCAGCTTGGGAGGCTGAGGTGGCAGGATCGCATATAGCCCAGGAGTTCGAGGCTGCAGTGAGCCATGATCGCATCACTGCACCCTAGTCTGGGCAACAGAGTCTCTAAAAAGGAAAAAAAAAAAAAAAGTTAAATCGCTGTTTAATTATGTGCCAATTTATTTTGGTATTTTGAGAATCTGGTAAATTAGGAATTCAAAAATAGTTTTAACACTTTTTACTTCAAAGAAAATCACAGTGCAAGCAATCTGAGTGGATTCATCAAAAGTTATACATGAATATTCTGCAGAGTCTGGTGTTGCTGAAAGTTTTGATTTGTGTTCTGCTGAGACACAACCATGAAAATATGCACTTGCTTGTATTCCGAAGAGGATAGTTCCAGTGAGACTTGGACAATGAGCAGAAAAAATTTTTTTTTGAGACGAGGTGTCGCTGTGTCGCCCAGGCTGGAGTGCAGCGGCGCGATATCTGCTCACTGCAACCTCTGCCTCCTGGGTTCAAGCGATTCTCATGCCTCAGCCTCCCAAGTAGCTGGGACTACAGGTGCCCGCCACCACACCCGGCTAATTTTTTGTATTTTTTTTTTTTTAGTAGAGACGGGGTTTCGCAGTGTTAGCCAGGATGGTCTCGATCTCCTGACCTCGTGATCCACCCGCCTCGGCCTTCCAAAGTGCTGGGATTACAGGTGTGAGCCATTGTGCCCAGCTCAGAAAATTTAATAGTACTAGATCTCGTGTGTGTGTGTGTGTGTGTGTGCGCGCGCTTAGGTTGAAGGTGGAATTTAACATTGATTTAAAAAAAATAATAGTAGGAAAAAATAAATGCGGTTTGAGTCCAAAGCAGCATTTTTCACTAATTTTATGAAGGAAGTCCTTTTGAGTAATGTCTTAAATTAGGAAAATGGCGTACTTTTACATGTTAGACATTAAACTCTAGGGCAGATAACCATGCCCTGTGTGTTGTGTATCAAGCTTAGCATATACATAGGAAAAGATGTATTGTGAGAGTGTCTTACATTTCGTTGGTTTGGTCATAAAGTTTATAGAAAATGCTTGTTTTATAGTTGGTTGTTATTGAGATGAGAGTCCCTCAAGGAACTCCCTATGCTTTAGGGAGCTTTTTGTTTTAAACCTACTGGTTAGACTTGTGGGTTTTAATGTTTTCAGCTGTGGTTGTAAGAAACACATTTTAAATTGCACCTAGTATAGACATACATGTAAAACAAACAAAATTTTTACGAAGTAGTACTTGTATTAAGAGTGATGTACTCTGCTATCTTCTATTTCATTTTTTTAAAGTTGATATTGCTGCCTTAAATTGATTTTTTCAACCACTAATGAGTCAGGACCCACTATTTAAAAAATACTGGTGTGTTCTCTTGCTGTTACGAATTAACCCAAAACTTAGTGGTTTAAAGCAATAAACTTGTGTTTATCTCATGTAGGTTCTGTGGGTCAGGAATCTGGGAGTAGCTTACTTAGGTGGTTCTGGGTCAGGGTTTTTCATGAGGTTCCAAGGTGGCTCTCATTTGGCAAGTCAGCTATGGCTGATGGTGGAAGTTCTTCATTGGACTGCTTGAGTGTCCTCAAGCAGTGGCGAAGGCTAGCTACCCGCAGAGTAGGTGATTCAAGCAAGAGCAGAGAGGAGGCCACACACCATCACTTCTGCCATATTCTATTAAAAAGAAGTCACTTAAGTCCAGCCCAAACTCAGGGGATGAGTATCAAAGAATTATGGACATAGTTTAATAGCTGCCACATTTATATGTTTTTCCACTTTATATTTTATTTATTTATTTATTTAGAGATGGAGTCTTGCTCTGTCGCCCAGGCTGGAGTGCAGTGGCGTCATCTCAGCTCACTGCAGCCTCTGCCTCCCGGGTTCAAGTGATTGTCCTGCCTCAGCCTCCCTAGTAGCTGGAATTATAGGTGCCCCCTACCACGTCCGGCTAATTTTGTATTTTTAGTAGAGATGGGGTTTCACTATATTGGCCAGGCTGGTCTCGAACTCTTGAACTCAGGTGATCCACCTGCCTCAGCCTCCCAAAGTGCTGGGATTTCAGGCATGAGCCACCACCCTGGCCTGTTTTTCCATTTTAAAGATGAGTTAGGATTGCACCAAAAGCCATGCTGAAATCAACCTATAAGTAATTATCTTAGTTAATTAAGTCAGTTTTTTTCTCTGAGGGCATCTAGTCACACTTCCTTCTCAGTCTTCAATTTGAAAAAGCAGGCTCAAAGAATTTAAGTAATTAAGCAGCCCAAGGTCATTCAGTCTAGGAAAACCTCACAAATTTTCTCTGACCTTTGTCATGAATAACATGTGAGCTGATAAAGATGAGAAAATTAAGAAGTTACACTGTAGAACTGTTCGCCAGTCTTCTAGTTTGCAGACCTCCATATTATAATACACTTTAAAATTCAGATAATGCTTGGTGTCTAGATTCCTCATACTAGCACCCCTCCTGTTCATTTTTAGAGGAAACAGGAAATGTACTTATTAAATGAATTCAAACTACTTTGAATAGACCATTCCAGATGCTGCCTGTATACTCACTATGAGATGTACTGTGCAAACTAATTCCAATTAGCACATTTTGAGAACCCAAAAGGATGTTGTGACTTAAAGATGATGAGAATTTAAGTGTAAAGAAGACTACACTTCTTTATGCTGTGAAATTTTCATAGAAATTTTGGATCTGGAAGGATTTTGTTCTAAGACTAGTTTTAGCTTAGTGATAAAAGGAATAGGATGACATTGGTAGTGAGCGAAGGCAGGATAAATTTCTAAAGACTTCCTTAAAAATTTTTTTAATCCATTAGGCTTTTCTAAATTATAGGTTGGGATACAATAAGTTATCTTACACCTTTGCTTCACGGAATGGGCTAATGGCTACTTTTTTTTTTTTTTTTTTTTTTTTTTTTGAGATGGAGTCTTACTCCCATCTCACAGGCTGGAGTGTAGTGGCACAATCTTGGCTTACTGCAACCTCCACCTCCCGGGTTCAAGTGATTCTCCTTCCTCAGCCTCCTGAGTAGCTGGGATTATAGGCGTGCACCACCACACCCGGCTAATTTTTGTATTTTTAGTAGAGATGGGGTTTCACCATGTTGGCCAGGCTGGTCTCGAACTCCTGACCTCAGGTGTGCCACCTGCCTTGGCCTCCCAAAGTGCTAGGATTACAGGCATGAGCCACTGCGCCTGGCCGGATAATGGCTACTTAAATCATTTTTCAGTTTTCCCTTACCACTATGATTCCTGACTGTTTCTATTCTGACCTAAAGTACTGTTTGTACACAATTAATTTTGATTACCCTTTTTGCTTGTTACTTGTCTCCCTATATCTTGTATCTCTCACTCTCACTGTAAGCTCCCTGAGGGCAGGTACTTCTTTTTATGTACACTCCTGGTACTCAATTGCTTGCAGAATTGAGTTGAATTTGTAGTTAAAGGATCTAAGATGATCATTTTCCCACTCGAACTGAGTGAAAAAGGTGTTTATTGTTGCAGAAAACATCTGCGTATAGGTATTGGATGCTAGTGGTGCATATATGAATACCTATCTCTGCTCTTCAGGTGGTCACAGTCCACTGGGGGAGAAAAACACAGATACTTAGTACAATTTATTCTATACTGCAGATGTGCAGAGTGCTGTGGGTATGTAGATAACTTTAAGCTGAATCTTGGTCGGTGAGCAGGTGTTCAGAAGATAGACTTAGTGGCCAAGTGCGGTGGCTCACGCCTGTAACCCCAGCACTTTGGGAGGCCGAGGCGGGTGGATCACTTGAGGTAAGGAGATCGAGACCATCCTGGCCAACATGGTGAAACCCCGTCTCTACTAAAAATACAAAAATTAGCTGGGCGTGGTGGTGCATGCCTGTAATCCCAGCTACTCGGGAGGCTGAGGCAGGAGAAGCGTTTGAACCAGGGAGTTGGAGGGTTGCAGTGAGCCGAGATGTTGCCACTGCACTCTAGCCTGGTGACAGAGCGAGGCTCTGTATCAAAAAAAAAAAAAAAAAAAAAGATAGACTTAGTTTTGTGATGTGCTTTGGGGGTGGTGCATTTCTTAGCTTCATTCCTTTACTATACATCTCCCTTGAATTATTTTCCTTTTATCGTTGGTGAGTTACCATCATAATTTAATAAATTGTTTCCTTCTGTGACATGTACATTCTTGTCACATCATTTCTCTAGAACTGTGCTGTCCAGTTCAACTCAGTGTCACACTAGCCATGTGTGCTGAGTAGCCACCTGTGGCTAGAGGCTACCATATTTGGGCAGCACAGATAATATAAAACATTTCTATTATTGGAGAAAGTTCAGTTGGACATCACTGCTCTAGAATCATGTTTTGCTTCTCCCTATTTTCACGTTATCAATAGTGTATTGAGTTCAGAATAGAATTAGGAAACAATAGCCTCCTGATATTGTCATTGGGAGGGATAGAGTGGTTGATATTTATGAACAGAGGGGGGAGAGTGTAGTGTTTGGTAGTGGTTGAGAATATAGCCTTTGGAATCAGATCTGGGTTGGAATTATGGTCCGTCCCTTACACACTGTATGGCTTCGGGCATGTTACTGAACCTCTGAGCCTCAAGTTTTCCTTCTCAAATAGGGTTAATAGTAATTATCTCATAACATTGGGTGAACATAAAAACAGGAGGGGGGCCGTAGCACAGTACCTCAGTAAATGATAAAATCGGTATATTTTTGAAATCATCACTGATTTAAAAAAAAACCTTAGAATTATGTAGTAAAAGTGACTTTTTTTTTTCAGTATACCGTTCTGTGATTTTTAACATAGTATTTATTTGTTGTAATCACCAACACGAGAATATAGGCCAGGTCTATCACTTTATTTTGCTGTCTTTATAGACCTGTGCTGTTTCCACCCCTAACCCCTGGCTGTCACCGATCTGTTGTCCATCACTATAGTTTTACCTTTTCTAGGATGTTACATAAATGGAATTACACAGTATGTCGCCTTTGCACACTGGCTTCCTTTACCCAGCCAGATTGGGTTGAGAGCGATTTGTCCAAGTTGTTACATCTATCAGTCGTTGAAAACTGATCTTTAAAGACATTTTAATTTTGAATCATTATTTCCTAAACGTGAATCTGAATTCCTTAACAGTTCTTCAAGTAGTGTTTGGCTCAGGATTTTTGTGTTTAAAAGTAAAATAAATGGTAAAATATATAGGGAAAAATTACTGCTTCCACCTGATTGGTAAAAACCATGTGTGACATTAACATGCTTTTCTTTAGGGAAGGTTCTTGTTTTTAGTAGTTGATCCATATTAAAGCTCTGTAGAGTTGCCACAAAGTCCAGAGTTGAAAAAGGTGGCTGTTAAAATATCAGTTTCTAAAATGTGGCCGAAGATAGCGTGACCAGTCCTGGTTTGCCCAGGACTTTGCCAGTATTAGCAGTGAAAGTCTGGCCGCTCTCAGGAAACCCCTTGGTCCCAGTCAAACCCAGAATGGGACCAAGCGCCGTGGCTCATTCCTGTAATCCCAGCACTTTGGAAGGCTGAAGTGGGCAGATCACGAGGTCAGGAGTTTGAGAACAGCCTGGCCAAAATGGTGAAACCCCGTCTCTAATAATAGCCTGACATGGTGATGCACGCCTGTAATCCCAGCTGCTTGGGAGGCTGAGGCAGGAGAATCGCTTGAACCCAGGAGGTAGAGCTTGCAGTGAGCCAAGATTGTGCCAATGCACTGCAGCCTGGGTGACAGACTGAGACTGTGTCTGAAAAACAAACAAACAAACAAAACCCCAGAATGGTTGGTCACCCTATCTGAAAAGAGACACACAAAATCAGAGGATTCCAGTTCATCAGGTTTCAGTAGTGAACCATCGGCCAAGTATTTCATCTAATCTTAATTGCCTTTGGGTGCTTAGAGTCAAATCTCTAAGGTAACCAGAACCCAAACCACATGAGGTTTTTTAGATTAAGATCAGCACCTTGAATTTAAGGTTTTGTGGCTAGAGGTTTAGATTTGATTGGAATTACATCGTTAATTTTTGTTAAATTGTTGAATAAGCAACTTCCCAAGCCTTGTGTGTAGAAGCTAGATTAAAAGTCAAGTTTCTACTTAACCAGAATCTCTGTTTTGAGTTTTTAAATTCAACTGGTGATGTCTAAATCTTAAGGATATTGTAAGTTCCTTAACTAGTCTGTTCCATTTTCCTGAGTTTTCACATCACCTCTCTACCTCTTGTGTAGATTTTATTTTTTATTTTGAAACGGATTTTCGCTCTTGTTGCCCAGGCTGGAGTGCAGTGGCACCATCTCGGCTCCGCAACCTCTGCCTCCTGGGTTCAAGCGATTCTCCTCCCTCAGCCTCCTGAGTAGCTGGGTTTACAGGCACATGCCAGCGCACCTGGCTAATTTAGTATTTTTAGTAGAGACGGGGTTTCTCCATGTTGGTCAGGCTGGTCTCAATTTCCGGACCTCAGGTGATTTACCCGCCTCTGCCTCCCAAAGTGCTGGAATTACAGGCATAAGCCACCACGCCCAGCCCTAGATTTCTTTATAGAGCATCTGTCTATAAGCAGATTACTTAGTTTTCCTGATGTCTTCGTTGGAATGTAAGCTTTGTGAAAGCCAGGGGCCCTATGTGTCATCTTTACCACTATGTCTTAGATCTTAGAGCAGCCCATCATAAGTTCTAATAAGTAATTGTGGAATTGGATGAGAAAATGAATATGAGTCAGTTTTACAATGCTGCATGCTTCCCAGATTATTTTAACAGTCTAGGGGATGTGGAAAGATTTTGTTTTAAAAACGTTTAAAAGTCCACGTTTTGTTTGATATTGTTCAGAGGAAGTGAAAATGTGGTCTTTAAAAAATTTTGTTGCCCGGGTGTGGTGACTCACGCCTGTAATCCCAGCACTTTGGGAGGCTGAGGCGGGTGGATCACCTGAGGTCAGGAGTTCAAGACCAGCCTGGCCAACATAGTGAAACCCCGCCTCTACTAAAAATATCAAAAATTAGCTGGGCATGGGGGTGGGCACCTGTAATCCCAGCTGCTCGGGAGGCTGAGGCAGGAGAATCGCTTGAACCCGGGAGGCGGAGGTTGCAGTGAGCGGAGATCGCGCCATTGCACTCCAGCCTGGGCCACAGAGCAAAACTCTGTCTTAAAAAAAAAAAAAAAAGGCTGGGCGCGGTGGCTCACGCCTGTAATCCTAGCACTTTGGGAGGCCGAGGTGGGCAGATCACGAGGTCAGGAGATCGAGACCATCCTGGCTAACACGGTGAAACCCCGTCTCTACTAAAAATACAAAAAATTAGCTGGGTGTGGTGGCAGGCACCTGTAATCCCAGCTACTCGGGAGGCTGAGGCAGGAGAATGGCGTGAACCTGGGAGGCAGGCGGAGCTTGCAGTGAGCCGAGATCGTGCCACTGCACTCCAGCCTGGGTGAAAGTGTGAGACTCTCAAAAAAAAAAATTGTTTCATTAACCCTCTATGAGGGAAGGGAATTTAGAATGGTGACATTAAACCTTCCTTTAAAATGGCAATTCAGAACCAGTGGAGAGAGCTGAAAGTGAGAGTAGATTTGGATTTGGAAAAATTCCCTCTACTTCTCATACACATCACCTTCTCCCAACACAGGCACTTTGTAAAGGCATAGAGCAGGGTCTGAGGAGATTGGGTTGGTGAAAGAGAGAACTGAGTCACTTGAGATTAGTACTTGGTAAGCAAGAGAGTGCTAATGAATTATTTAAAATCTGTGTAACCTGAGTGTAAACCAATACATAGACTAAGTTAGTGCTTCTCAGAGCTTAGGGAGCATAGGAGTCTCCTGGAGAATTAGAAGAAACAGATTTTCCTAGCTCCGGCCCCAGACGTTCTGATTTAGTGTGGTGTAGAACTCAGGAGTTAGTAATATTAATGGACAGTCTTGAGTATTTGCTGATGCAACTGGTCTGAGGACCATACTTTGGAAGACCTGCTTTAGATAGTAGACAGGACAGTAATTTAAAATAGGCAAATATGGTTTATTTTTAAAATGGTAAAACTAGAAAGATACTGATTTTATGTGTTTAAAAAAAAAAGTCTGCATCTGACTGCTATGGTTATCCAAGAAGGCACCCCAGAATACCTGTTGGCCACCGCTGTTTGGTATATGCAAAAATGTGTAGTTTTTAAAAGAGTCTTTTTGGGCTTGCACTGAGGAGCCACCCTATTTTATACAGTCAAAATATTGCTATATTTAAGTTAACCATTCTGTTCCAGTGCAGGATTCAGTAACATCTATTCTGTAAGTTTCAGTTGTGATATTTCTTAAAGATTCAAAGATGGATCCTGGGAATTTGATTTAGCCTCCATTTCATCTGGGAGTTAATCCTCACAGCAACCCTGTGAGATAGGTTAATAATTAAACCCTCCTATTCACACATATTTCATTAATCCTTACAGCAACCTGAGAGATAGTTTAATAATTAAACCTACTCCACAGATGAGGAAACTGAGGCCCAAGAGGTTCAGTGATTCGCCCAAGGTTATAACAGCAAGAATTGGTGGTGAAACAAGAATTCAAATCCAGATTGGTCTTAATAGTGAGCTCTCATGTGTGATAGAAATTAGATACCACTTTGAGGACTTTGGGAGCCAGTGGTGAATGTACTTACTTTAGGCTCTAAATACTCTGTGTAATTTCTTGGTCATTTTGTTCTTAGAGAGGTGGTGATCTTAATAAAGTTTTGACTTTATTAAGTAATTAAAAGTTTTTACTTATGTTACAACTAAAACAATTCTTTAAAACTTTCATAACTTGAAGTTTTAAATCCTAAAATTAGTTGAAAAAGATGTAATTGCCAGTGTATCGTAAATACTGGTATTTTAAAATAAAGCTGCTTTATCACTTTTAAGGAAAGCCCTTGTAATTTAGTGCATTGTAATAGTGTATTGAGCTGATGTCCACCATGATCCATGTAAACATAGGTGAACTATGCAAATACAAGTTTTTCTTCTTGAAAATGTTACATTTCCTCTACAACACTTTATGCTAATAAATGTTTATGAACCTCTTTTGATGATCCTTTCATTTCTTGTAAATTTTTGTATATAACTTGAAATGTTTAATTTGCTGTAATCATAAGGCATCAAATGTTCATGGTTTTTTTCTGGACTATTTTCACATTGTTAGTACTGATTAGTTGACCAAAACAGCAAATTGCATACATTGATACTTGCAGTAAAATTTCACTGGAATTGTACCTCCTAAAAAAAATGGGAGAAAACATAATGGCTTCAATTAAAGGAGGCTGCATTTACCAATCTTCCAAATTGTCCTTTTTTGTTTTTGTGGCTTCC